ACCTCCACCTGGTCTCTACCTAGACACGTGAGGATTATGGGGACACAATTCAAGGTGCGATTTGGGTAGGGACACAAACCCTAACCATATCACCGTTTCACAGAGGTCAAGTTTTCCTGGGCCTTCTACCTGGGCTGTGGTACCGTCACCTTATACCTGCTCGTAGATGAGGTGTTGCCAGGACCTGATGGTGTGGATGGAAGAGGCTAGCGTTTGGGGGGCTGGAGAACCCTAAACCAAAATCCTTATGTCCCCCAACACCCCCTAGGCCCCCCGATCCTGGTGATAAAGGCCACCAGGCTGGAGCCCCCACCCAAGCAGGGATGCCACTGAACTCATTAATCAGATGAGGATGTGGGTATGTCTGACTCTCTGCAAACCTTTCAGAATTGTGATTCTCTGCTGTTTGCCTGCCCTTGGCATATGCTCCAAACTGGGGCCCAGGATTCTGAGCTCCTGCCCGCCTCTTCCTCCCTCAGGACCTGGAGTTCAGGCCCCCAGCTCCTTCCTCCTTAAGCCCCAGGAGTTCTAACTCCCAAGTCCCCTCCTTCAGTAGAGACCCTAGACTTGGGGACTTCCTCTCCCAGAATGGAAGACTGCATAACCCACAGGAAAGCATGACACATCCCCAGCTGTCCCCTCCAGCCACATCTGCCCTCCCCCTTAATGTACACCCTAGCCTGATTGGCTTCCTCCCACCTCAGGGCCCCCAAGCCTCTCTCTCTCACCTCTTCCAGGAAGCCCCGACTTGGTGTTGAAGGTTCCATGGGTGGGAGTTGTAGAATCTGTGACAGAGGCAAGTACTAAACCACCGCCCAAACCACTGATGATCTGACACCCTCAGTGCCCTCCCCCATCACACACTAAGCGGGGAACTGGACCCCAGGGAGGGGAGGGAGGACGTTGCCTGTGCAATCCAGGAAGGGAGGGTATGTGAAAAGCTACCGGGAACTGTGTGAAACCAAACCAGCCTCATGTGACAAAGCGCAGGACCCCTCACTGCCCCAACTGCTTGCTGTTCTCTCTTTCTTGGGCTCTAAGGACCCAGGAGTCTGGGTGCACAGCCTCCTTCTCTCTGAGATTCAAGAGTCTGATCAGCAGCCTCTTCCTCCTCCAGGACCCAGAAGCCCTGAGCTTATCCCCATGGAGCTCTGCCGGTCCCTGGCCCTGCTGGGGGGCTCCCTGGGCCTGATGTTCTGCCTGATTGCTTTGAGCACCGATTTCTGGTTTGAGGCTGTGGGTCCCACCCACTCAGCTCACTCGGGCCTCTGGCCAACAGGGCATGGGGACATCATATCAGGTAAGGGGAATGGGTGTCCTACAGAGGGGTTGGGATGGGTGCTCAGTGGTCTTCTCCCGATCAGGCTACATCCACGTGACGCAGACCTTCAGCATTATGGCTGTTCTGTGGGCCCTGGTGTCCGTGAGCTTCCTGGTCCTGTCCTGCTTCCCCTCACTGTTCCCCCCAGGCCACGGCCCGCTTGTCTCAACCACCGCAGCCTTTGCTGCAGGTAAGGACTCTGGACTGGACTGGGGCATCGCGAGCTGAGCCATCTCTCTTGTCCTTGTCCCCAGCCATCTCCATGGTGGTGGCCATGGCGGTGTACACCAGCGAGCGGTGGGACCAGCCTCCACACCCCCAGATCCAGACCTTCTTCTCCTGGTCCTTCTACCTGGGCTGGGTCTCAGCTATCCTCTTGCTCTGTACAGGTGACTATCCTGCCCACTGCCCTGGGGAGCTTGGCAAGTGCTTAAACTCTTTCTGGCTCCCCAGGTGCCCTGAGCCTGGGTGCTCACTGTGGCGGTCCCCGTCCTGGCTATGAAACCTTGTGAGCAGAAGGCAAGAGCGGCAAGATGAGTTTTGAGCGTTGTATTCCAAAGGCCTCATCTGGAGCCTCGGGAAAGTCTGGTCCCACATCTGCCCGCCCTTCCAGCCCTTCCCCAGCCCCTCCTCTTGTTTCTTCATTCATTCAACAAAATTTGGCTGGAATCTGGTTATTTTGAGATTAATTCTGCCAAGAC